TATCTTCTTAGCTGACCTCCCTGCCTCATCCACTATCTCCAACACACCATTCCCTCTCTCTATGATATTCTCTACCAGCCCATCGCCTCAGTGTAAGATGGAAACAACACTGATGTACAAGGCCTGTCATGATCTGACGTCTGACTGCACTCCCAGCGCTGTATGTTCGAACCATGCCCCATGACTCGGTTTCCCCAAAAGCCTCGTTCTTCTACCTCCATGATTTGAAATGCCCTGTACTACCTGCGGGACTTTTAACAGGGTCTCTGTGGCACCCCAGTGCCTGGCACAGTGCCCTCGCCTGAAAGGCCTAATGCTTGCTGAACGGCTGGCGGAGTGACTGAGTGACAGGGAATTCCAGGAGTTAGGAAAGGGGCTTCCGGCGGTCGCACCGACGCCCCTCACCAGCTGCCGGTCGGCCACGGTCCTGTCAGGCACAAGGCTGTACACCTGGCTCCTCAGCACGATGGGCGGCAGCGCGTCCTCAAACAGGCCTCGCGGGAACAGCTGCATGAGTTCTGAGACAGCCGCGCGCGCCGACCCTGGGCAGATAAATCGGCTCACGGACAGGGAACTGGGGCGGGGACGCGGTTCTAACAAAACTCTCGGCTACCGGAAGCGAGGCCCCACCCCCGGGGTTGCCATGGTTACCTGGCTCACCCCGAAGAGGATCCGACTCCACAGGCCCTCGCTTCCGCCGCCTCTTAACTCCAAAGGTCTCCGGGATCAGGTGATGCCTCTTCCAGCTCATATCCCGGGATTTTATGGTACCGGGGAAGGGGTAGGAATGGAGGGAAGAGAACCTGAAAATAGGGTCTTCCGGCGCAGAGCAGTGACGTACGGTCTCCCCGGGCGTCCCTCCTAGACCAGGTGATGACGAAAGGAGCGTCAACTTGTCGTCCCTCAGGCCCGTCAGTGCTGGGAGGGGCGGTGGCGACGCACATACCAGCATCACCTCCGCCAGGCCGGGCCCCACGCCGGCCGCGGATTGGCTCCCTCCAAGGGCACGCACGCCCGGGGACTCGTTGGCGGCGTGGAGGGGCGCCGGTGGCCACGTTGGTGTCAACCTCCTTCGTGAAGCTCACACCTCCCCCGCCCCGGGAGGGGTTTGCCCGCCACTGTCGCTGAATGATTGCATCATCGAAAGCAGAAAACCACTTTTGCATCCTTCGGCCTCTGGCGTGCCTGCCATGACGTCATAGCTCTGCGGAGGTGGAAGTTGGGGAGCTTTGAGGTAACTGGATTCTTGATCTGAGCGCAGACGTCCGCTTAGTCCTAAACCAGTCATCCTTCTCCAGGCCTCCTCTGTAGAATGGAAACTCTGTACCCCTGCTTGTCTTAGGACCTCATGGATCCCAGGGGGACCAAGAGAGGAGCTGAGAAGACAGAGGTAGCTGAGCCTCGGAACAAACTACCTCGTCCAGCACCTTCTCTGCCCACAGACCCTGCCCTCTACTCTGGGCCCTTTCCTTTCTACCGGCGCCCTTCGGAACTGGGCTGCTTCTCCCTGGATGCTCAACGCCAGTACCATGGAGATGCCCGAGCCCTGCGCTACTATAGCCCACCCCCCACTAACGGTCCAGGCCCCAACTTTGACCTCAGAGACGGATACCCGGATCGATACCAGCCCCGGGACGAGGAGGTCCAGGAAAGGCTGGACCACCTGCTGTGCTGGCTCCTGGAACACCGAGGCCGGTTGGAGGGGTGAGCAAAGCGTGGTAGGCAGTATATCTGGAGACCCGTACCTACCCAGACCTTCAGCCTGTAACTCCTGCCTCTCAGGGGTCCAGGCTGGCTGGCAGAGGCCATAGTGACGTGGCGGGGGCACCTGACAAAACTGCTGACGACACCGTATGAGCGGCAGGAGGGCTGGCAGCTGGCAGCCTCCCGGTTCCAGGGAACACTATACCTGAGTGAAGTGGAGACACCGAACGCTCGGGCCCAGAGGCTTGCTCGGCCACCGCTCCTCCGGGAGCTTATGTACATGGGATACAAATTTGAGCAGTACATGTGTGCAGGTGAGTTGCCCCTGCTTCATAGCCCCCTTCCCCCACGCCTGCTGCTGCTTCTCTCCTTGTGCAGACAAACCTGGAAGCTCCCCAGACCCCTCTGGGGAGGTTAACACCAACGTGGCCTTCTGCTCTGTGCTACGCAGCCGCCTGGGAAGCCACCCTCTGCTCTTCTCAGGGGAGGTAGACTGCACAGACCCCCAAGCCCCATCCACACAGCCCCCAACCTGCTATGTGGAGCTCAAGACCTCCAAGGAGATGCACAGCCCTGGCCAATGGAGGAGTTTCTACAGGTTCAGGATCGGGGTGGGCAGGGCGAGAGCTTGGGTCCCACTGATCCCTTGCTTTTCCTGTCAGACACAAGCTCCTGAAATGGTGGGCTCAGTCATTCCTCCCAGGGGTCCCGAATGTTGTTGCTGGCTTCCGTAACCCAGACGGTTTTGTCTCTTCCCTCAAGACCTTTCCTACCATGAAGATGTTTGAATATGTCAGGGTAAGGGAACGATGTTGCAGCTCCCACCCGTACCATCTTCTGCCTCCTCCTCTGCCTGCTCCAGAATGACCGTGACGGCTGGAATCCCTCTGTGTGCATGAACTTCTGTGCCGCCTTCCTTAGCTTTGCCCAGAGCACGGTTGTCCAGGATGACCCCAGGTGAGGCATTCAGCTCTGTCCCTCCCCTCTGGGCCCTCAACTGATGCCTCCATCTGCCCCCCAGGCTCGTTCATCTCTTCTCTTGGGAGCCTGGCGGCCCAGTCACCGTGTCTGTACACCAAGATGCACCTTACGCCTTCCTGCCCATATGGTATGTGGAAGCTATGACTCAGGACCTCCCATCACCCCCCAAGACTCCCTCTCCCAAATAGTAATGCTTTAGAGGGAGGCAGTCATATCTCTGTGTGCAGATAATAAAAGCATATTTCTAAGAGGTTCTCTCGCTGTCTTCTTAGCTGAGTCATC